GGGCCTTATTACTGCCTTTTCAGTAAAGGTTTATAATAAAGATTGTGTAACTTGTTAAAGTTTATCCCTAAGTATTTTATGGTTTCTGTTGCCATTGTGGAGGAAATATTATTTCATTTTTAATATGTTTTTGCTTATTCAAATAATTCTAATTTTTCTTCTACTTACTTAAGCTTTATTATTGCACTCAATTTTAAAATTGAGGCACCTAGATTTTCAAGGGTTCCTGTCATCTGCAAATATTAACATTGCCTTTTCCTTTTAGGTCTTAACAATGACACAGTTTGTTGTGCCACATAGGGACGAAGCTTTTCGTGGCTAGGGTTGAGGAGGGCTTGCTGGTTATGTGCAAGGGCTTTGCACAATATGATCTAGGTTCACGTCCCTGCTCTGTCACCTACTGGTTGTGTGACCCTTATTTAACCTCTGTGGACCTCAGGGTCCTCATCTCTGAAACGTGGATAATAGTAGTACTTAATTCAGAATTGTAAGAATTAAGCACTTGTTAATACATTAAAGCATTTAGAAGGCACATTAAGCCCTATAGTAAGCATTAGGTTACATTCATCAAAACCTGCTGCCTACTTACCTCCTGCAAGTCTCATAAGCACTTCAGAAAGTGTGGTGTCTCCATTCTACGAATGAGGAAACTAAGTCCAAGGCAGCAAGTGATGAGTGCAGGGTCACTTGGAGATACATTTTAGGGCTGCCCCACAAGACCAGCTCCTAGAAAATAATGCAATCAATCAACTTCTGCGAGGCCGGACTTAAATCCCACTAAAACGTGCTTAATTCATTCAACAGGCGTTGGCATCTTACCAGGGAGGAAAAAAAAAAAAAGAGTACGCCAAGGCGAAAAGGAGAGTCTCCATCTATTGCGTCTCAGGCTTCCGCCAAGACTGGCGGAAAAAAACGAGTCCGCTCCGAAGCGCTCGCCTGCCTTCGGCAAAAATCGTCAGGAGGCGGGGCCCACGCTTCGGCACGTTTCGCGCAGGGCATTGTGGGAAGGGCGGCCGGTGCAGCCGCAGCTGCCATCTTAGGGGCGCCTGGCGCTACGGGTTTCTCGTTGGAGGCGGCCTTCGTGGCAGCTGTAGACGCCGGGAAAAGGCATAAAGTCCGTTGGCCGACACCTTTCTTTCCTCCGGCCTCGGTAGAACCGCCAGCCCGCGTCCGAAGGCGGAGGCGAGGGGAACTGGCCGCGTGAGGGGCCTGAGGCGAGCGGTTAGAGCGTCTCCCGGAAGGATGGGCCGGTCTCGGAGCCGGAGCTCGTCCCGCTCCAAGCACACCAAGAGCAGCAAGCACAACAAGAAGCGCAGCCGGTCCCGGTCGCGATCCCGGGACAAGGAGCGCGTGCGGAAGCGTTCCAAATCTCGGGAAAGTAAACGGAACCGGCGGCGGGAGTCGCGGTCCCGTTCGCGCTCCACCAACACGGCCGTGTCCCGGCGCGAGCGGGACCGGGAGCGCGCCTCGTCCCCGCCCGACCGCATCGACATCTTCGGGCGCACGGTGAGCAAGCGCAGCAGCCTGGACGAGAAGCAGAAGCGAGAGGAGGAGGAGAAGAAAGCGGAGTTCGAGCGGCAGCGAAAAATGTGAGTGCCCGCGCGGGGAGGGACCGGGGCGTACCTAACTTGTTTTTTTCACTTTGTTTGCTAGTCGACAGCAAGAAATAGAAGAAAAACTCATCGAGGAAGAAACAGCACGAAGAGTAGAAGAATTGGTAGCAAAAAGGGTGGAGGAAGAACTGGAGAAAAGGAAGGATGAAATTGAACGAGAAGTTCTCCGAAGGGTGGAGGAAGCCAAACGCATCATGGAAAAGCAGTTGCTCGAAGAACTCGAGCGACAGAGACAAGCTGAGCTTGCCGCACAAAAAGCTAGAGAGGTAACGCTCGGTCGTTTGGAAAGTAGAGACAGTTTCTAATATCTTAACATATCCTCCCCTTTAGGAGGAAGAACGTGCAAAACGTGAGGAGCTAGAGCGAATACTGGAAGAGAATAACCGAAAAATTGCAGAAGCACAAGCCAAACTGGTAAGTGTAAAGCATACATGAAAAGTGTTTTGTTCTATAATTAATTTTTACTTTTAACTTTCAGGCCGAAGAACAGTTGAGAATTGTTGAAGAACAAAGAAAGATTCATGAGGAAAGGATGAAACTAGAACAAGAACGACAACGTCAACAAAAAGAAGAACAAAAAATTATCCTGGGCAAGGGGAAGTCCAGGCCAAAACTGTCCTTCTCATTAAAAACCCAGGATTAAATTGCAAACTCTGAACTTTTTACAAAGAAAAATGGAAAAACTTTGTATGGTAGCTTCATGTTGAAGTGGTTTTTTGTTTTTGTTTTTGTTTTTTTAATTTGTAAAATCTGGAAAGTTAGCTTGTTCTAATAGGGGCTATGCTCTGCAATTCCCTTTTTTTTTTTTTTTTTCCTTCCACTAAGTCAAATCCTTATCAGATCATTGTTGTATTCTAAGGAGTGACGTATTTTTCACCTGTTTGGATTCTATATTAGTGGTCTGAGGAAGAGCAGATCACATTGTAAAACTATGGATGGTCTGATAAGGCTTTTACTGACCCCACTGACTTCAGAGTTATACTCTGTTTGCTACATCATAATGCTGGTTTTGCTGACTTTTTGTTTTTTTATATATTTATAAAAAAAGAAAAAGTTGGTGATTGCATTGGGAAATTCCCAGGGTATTACTGGACCTATGTGGTGTATTGTTAAACCAGTGTCCTTGTGATACTGTTGCTCTTGATGTTCCTGATACAGGTAAGGAAACAGTTGGTCAACTCTGATACAAAGTATATATACAGTTCAGTATTGTCTCTGTTCATTTTGTTTTTATTTCATTGACAAAATCAAACCAGCATTCCCCATTGTGTAAATAAATGATTTTGCTGAATAAAGTAAAGTCTTAAATTCATATGTTGAAGCAATTTTTTTTAATGTTATGTTAAGTCTTAAAGAGGGTGGTTCACTTTTTGATGGTCAACCATTTAGAAGTCTTAGAACTATATTTCCTCTTGTTTATACTTTTAACATAGGGTTTATATGTACATTAAATATACTTGTGAATTAGTATTTAATGGCTATTTTTACAAATATCAACTTTATGCTGATAGAGCAAATGGCATCAGTGTTACCTTTAAGAAAGACTAACAACATCCAGAAGATTTAAATTCTCAAACCTGTGCCTCTGTTTTAGGATATAAGTATTATCACAAAGTATACTTAATAAAGGCTAGAAAAATGCTTTTAAATTATGGAATCTGAGATCGTTTTCAGAGTGGGCCATCAGAAAGAACTTAGCTTTATACTGTCAAAAAAAGGCTAAGATGGTCGAGTCATTTTCATTGTGTAGTGTACTTGCACGTTTATTTTTAGGACAAACACATTTGAACTTTATGAATTTTTTTTTTTTTTTTGCATGTGAAATCTTATGAATGGCTTTCATTTTATACACTAGAATCTGCCTCATTTACTCTTAACATATGTTTAAGTATACTGGTATTAAAACATTCAAGAAAAGGATATTGATCTAAAATGCTACCTGAGATGCATAAACATGTCATCAAGTAGAGAAAATATTTTTATTTTTGCCCAATATTTTTTAGACAGTTTGATTATTCTTAAAAATTGAAAACATAAGCTAAAGAGATGACTAAATGGTAGATTATTTTGTGTGTGCATGCTAGGAAAAATGCTGTTGCTTTAGTTTTGAGCTCTTCAATGAGTCTAATTGTGGTAAGGAACAATATAAAATCAGTTTAAAGATCTTTAAAGGTAGAATTTTAAATAGGCATGAAATATAGTGAGAACTTTTAGTAAACATACTACTTACTCTAAAATCAAACATTTTATTTTCCTAAAGAATATAGGTTGCCAAAAAATATTTTATCTCTAAATATAGGTTAGCTGTAATTATTTCATGAATTTTTTTTTTTTTCAATGTAACTTTTTTTGGTGAAGATTCATGGTTCCTAAGTTCTGTATTCAAGTTTTTGGAAATGTTTATTTAAAAACTGTTCTATACAAGTGTTCAAAACATTGTATCTAAAGAGAGTAGCCTGGACTTAAAATATTTGAAATCAGCTTATGCGTGCCTTTTAATTTTTTTTTTAAGTTTCTTACTGCCACATATGGTGTGAAGTGACAGTAAGTTGCTTAATGACATCCTGCAGTATCTGCTTGCTTTTGGAGACTCCAGTGAGATGTTGAAATTGTTCCTGTGCTTGGTAACTACTTTCCTCTGCCAGGCTATGGGAAAGAGGATGTAATTGTGAATAATATACACCATCCAGTCTTTAATGTGCTGCAACAATGTAGTAATTTGTTTTTTTCATTTGTTCCCACTGCCTTTGTGTACATAGAAAACTTAAAAATTTCCCCCAGTCTATTAGAAGTTAAGATGTTCCCTAATTTATTAAATATGCCTTTATTCACAATTTGTTTTTTTAGGTTATTCTTAATGCATTATAGAATTAAGTATGACTTTGTTTATTTTTATTACAGTATGTAGTTATTGACATATTGTGGTTTGCAGAATTATCAATTGTATAAACTAAACCTTTAAATTAGCTTGGTGTGAGGACTCTTTAATGCTTTAAAT